TGAGCCCAGGAGTTCGAGGTTGCAGTGAGCTGCGATCGCATCATTGCAGGCCAGCCTGGGTGACCCAGGGAGACCCTGTCTGGAAAAAAAAAAAGCGGATAGACTAGTCCCAACTCTGAATGTTAAAAGACCAGGACTGGGTATCAGAGGACCTCCAATCCTTGCTCACCTTACCTCACTTCTCTAGGCCTGTTTCTTCCTATGATATGAGCGGGTGGCTTCCACCCTCGCTGTCTAATACAGTGGGCACTAGCCAGCCACATTTGACTATGAAATGGGTCTAGTTCGCATCGAATACACACTGGATTTCAAAGACAAAAAAAGTCAAATATCTTATGAATAAATTTAATGTTGGTTATATTTTGAAATAATATTTTGCACATTCGGGGTTAAATAAAAATATTTTAAAAATAAAATGTACCTGTTATTTTTACTCTTTTGCTGTGGCTACTAAAAATATAAATGACATATGCTGCCCTGGTCTAGATGCTCTCTAATATCCCTTTCAGCTTTAAGACTCCGCCGGGAACACGGTGGACACGTAATTCGTACGATTTGATTGTCTCGCATTGAGATACGGAAGGATTGGCCGGGAGTGAGCGGGCTGGGGCTGGGCGGGGCGGCGCGGGGCGGGCACCCCCCGCCCCCCAACCCCGCAGGAAAACACAGGCCCCTCCGGCTTTCGCTCTCGCTCTGGGAACTGGAAGGACCCCCGACTCCCGCGCAGGGTCTGGGGTTGTGCGCGTCGGGTTGCGTCTCCAGGCCGGGGGCGTCAGGGAGCCGGGGGCGGGGACGGGCGCGGGCGCAGCGGACCGGGCGGGGCCGAGCCGGGAAGCTGGTCGGTGCGTCAGCCTCACGCGGCGGGAAGGAACCGGTCCGAGGCCCCGGGCTGCCGGCGCGGGCGCCGCGGCACGTCCACAGGCTGGGTCGCGAGGTGGCGATCGCTGAGAGGCAGGAGGGCCGAGGCGGGCCTGGGAGGCGGCCCGGAGGTGGGGCGCCGCTGGGGCCGGCCCGCACGGGCTTCATCTGAGGGCGCACGGCCCGCGACCGAGCGTGCGGACTGGCCTCCCAAGCGTGGGGCGACAAGCTGCCGGAGCTGCAATGGGCCGCGGCTGGGGATTCTTGTTTGGCCTCCTGGGCGCCGTGTGGCTGCTCAGCTCGGGCCACGGAGAGGAGCAGCCCCCGGAGACAGCGGCACAGAGGTGCTTCTGCCAGGTGAGCGATGTGCGCGTTGGTGCTGAGGGTCCTTCAATTTAATATTTCATTTTCTTTGTAACAGGTTAGTGGTTACTTGGATGATTGTACCTGTGATGTTGAAACCATTGATAGATTTAATAACTACAGGCTTTTCCCAAGACTACAAAAACTTCTTGAAAGTGACTACTTTAGGTATTACAAGGTATTTTTAATTTTAATTTTTTATATATGAATTTTATAATTTTTTTTCTATTATTATTTTACAGGTAAACCTGAAGAGGCCGTGTCCTTTCTGGAATGACATCAGCCAGTGTGGAAGAAGGGACTGTGCTGTCAAACCATGTCAATCTGTAAGAACCATGTATACATTTAAAAACTGTTAGCCAACTAAAAACATATTTTTTTCTTTTTCAGGATGAAGTTCCTGATGGAATTAAATCTGCGAGCTACAAGGTGTGTACGTATACCTATTGATGTGTCCAGTATTATTATCTATTTATTCCCTTTTTCATTTTAGTATTCTGAAGAAGCCAATAATCTCATTGAAGAATGTGAACAAGCTGAACGACTTGGAGCAGTGGATGAATCTCTGAGGTTTGATTTTATTTTTCAGCAGTATTTCATGTATAATAATGTTATTTTTTTTCTTTGTTTGAAGTGAGGAAACACAGAAGGCTGTTCTTCAGTGGACCAAGCATGATGATTCTTCAGATAACTTCTGTGAAGCTGATGGTATAATATTTTTGATAGTATGCATTGTGTTTCATGCTGCATTGTAACTTTTGCTTTTGGCCAGATTGGATCTGCTGGTGGTCATCTAAGAAGAAAGTATTTGGTAACACGCAGTGTACAATACTAACACTCCTTAGAAAGGTTTAATAAGACATTTTATTTTACAGACATTCAGTCCCCTGAAGCTGAATATGTAGATTTGCTTCTTAATCCTGAGCGCTACACTGGTTACAAGGGACCAGATGCTTGGAAAATATGGAATGTCATCTACGAAGAAAACTGTTTTAAGTATGTGTCATTTTCATTTAGAAAAATTCCTAGTGTTGATATTTTTAATTCTTTTTACTTCTAGGCCACAGACAATTAAAAGACCTTTAAATCCTTTGGCTTCTGGTCAAGGTAAATTACTTATTTGCGTTGTTATATTATTTTATTTTAATAAACATTTTGTTTTGCTTTTCAGGGACAAGTGAAGGTAAGTATAATTTATTATATATTACATATATGATTCTTATGACTTATTTTTCTTTTGATTTCAGAGAACACTTTTTACAGTTGGCTAGAAGGTAATTAGAAACTTTAAAATAAATTTCAATGAAATTTTATTTCTAAGTCACTGCTTTTTCTTAGGTCTCTGTGTAGAAAAAAGAGCATTCTACAGACTTATATCTGGCCTACATGCAAGCATTAATGTGCATTTGAGTGCAAGATATCTTTTACAAGGTATGTGACATTTACTTTTATTCAGTCTACCAGTTTTTAATATTTAATTCTTCTTCCTTCTTAGAGACCTGGTTAGAAAAGAAATGGGGACACAACATTACAGAATTTCAACAGCGATTTGATGGAATTTTGACTGAAGGAGAAGGTCCAAGAAGGCTTAAGAACTTGTATTTTCTCTACTTAATAGAACTAAGGGCTTTATCCAAAGTGTTACCATTCTTCGAGCGCCCAGATTTTCAACTCTTTACTGGAAATAAAATTCAGGATGAGGAAAACAAAATGTTACTTCTGGAAATACTTCATGAAATCAAGTAAATTATATATTAAACTTTATACATTAATATGAAAATGAATATTCTCTGTTTTAAAACGCAGGTCATTTCCTTTGCATTTTGATGAGAATTCATTTTTTGCTGGGGATAAAAAAGAAGCACACAAACTAAAGGTAATTACTTTATACTTAACTGTTAGATACAAATCTTAATAAAATCTTGTTAAATTGTTTTCAGGAGGACTTTCGACTGCATTTTAGAAATATTTCAAGAATTATGGATTGTGTTGGTTGTTTTAAATGTCGTCTGTGGGGAAAGCTTCAGGTAAGCAAATTTAGTCATTCCTATTTCTCATTTAATTTTTCTTTTTTCCTTATTTCTATTACAGACTCAGGGTTTGGGCACTGCTCTGAAGATCTTATTTTCTGAGAAATTGATAGCAAATATGCCAGAAAGTGGACCTAGTTATGAATTCCATCTAACCAGACAAGAAATAGTATCATTATTCAACGCATTTGGAAGGTTAGTTTGAATGTACTGAAATGCTTCTGGTATGGTTTCTGAGTGAAATATTTTTTGGTTACAGAATTTCTACAAGTGTGAAAGAATTAGAAAACTTCAGGAACTTGTTACAGAATATTCATTAAAGAAAACAAGCTGATATGTGCCTGTTTCTGGACAATGGAGGCGAAAGAGTGGAATTTCATTCAAAGGCATAATAGCAATGACAGTCTTAAGCCAAACATTTTATATAAAGTTGCTTTTGTAAAGGAGAATTATATTGTTTTAAGTAAACACATTTTTAAAAATTGTGTTAAGTCTATGTATAATACTACTGTGAGTAAAAGTAATACTTTAATAATGTGGTACAAATTTTAAAGTTTAATATTGAATAAAAGGAGGATTATCAAATTCATATATGATAAAAGTGAATGTTCTAAGTCTCTCAAACTAGCGTTTTATGTAATAATATGTAATATAAATAAAACTATGGTAAATGTGACAAGCATTTAATAGGAAAATGCTAAGGAGGCCTCATAAATGACCCATAATTACCAACGTAGAATTTTTCAGTACATTTAGGGTTGCTGGATTTAGCAAATAAAAATAAAGATTGCCCAGTTAGATTTGAATTTCAGATAAACAATTAGTTTTTTAATATTTTACATGGAATATTTGGAAAATACTTATACTAAAAAATTATTTGTTTGAAATTCAAATTTAACTGGGAGTCTTGTATTTTATCTGGCAATCCTAAAATACATTGGTATGAAACAAATCACTTTTAGAAGTATATTGCTATTTTGATTGGGTTGTTTTTGTGTGTAGAAACGTACAATAACAACTCAAAGGCACAGGAGATTTCTAAACATTGTGAAAAGTTGAATAGATTATATATTTATTCTCATAATACTTTCACTAATACTAAATAAAATTTGGGGAACACTTTTTATTTTTATATAATTTCCAATTTACAGAAAAGTTTCAAAAATAGTACAAAGAGCTCTCTTACCCAGATTCACTAATTGTTCATACGTGCTTTATCTTTCATGCTTTCTCTGTACACACACACACACACACAAATTTTTCCTCAATCATTTGAAAGTCAGTTATAGGCATCATGCCCCTTAAACCCTAAATACTTCAGTGTGTAATACTGAATAATTACTAAAAATGATTTTCTCAGAAAAAAAAACTCCCACAATTCTGGAACTATAATACTGTAAGCCTTAGAATAAATAATACTTTCAAGTTCCAATCTAAAGTTCTTTTTGAGTTTTGTTGCCCGTTTTATGCTTGATGTGTATAGTAATAGGGTAGGCTATTTATTTTATTAAAATTTTTTTTAGAGACAAGGTTTTGCTGTGTTGCCCAAGCTGGAACTTGAACGACTGGGCTGAAGTGATCTTCCCACCTCAGCCTCCCAAGTAGCTGGGAATACAGGTGTCTGCCACCATACCCAGTTTCATTTTTGTTTTTTATACCCGAAGTTCATTTCCTTTGTCTCCCTAAAACTGAACTGTAATTTTGGGAGGTTTTCATTAGTGGAAGCTCTTCATTTATAAAGCTATTTGAAGGGGTTTAGGAATTTATATCACATGGTAATTGTAGAGAAAAAGAAGCTATATACCTCAAAATCGTGCCCTCTTTACATATGTCTTATCAGGTATAACATGTTGAAATGTCACATTAGTAGTAAAGTGGGGTTTATTTATATAGTGGTTAAGAAATGTCAGTTTACACTGCTGTATACTTCTTCTTCTGTGTCCCTAAGGCCTGGTACAGTGCCAAGCACATACTTGGTATCCAATAAATATTTGTTGGATGAATGTATGCATATGTATTCAGTATATTTTAAATGAATAATCACAGAAGTAAGTTTAATAATTTGTCCTATTTTTCTCTGTCACTTCCTTTTTCTCTAAGGCAGGAAAGGAAAGACATTAAACCATTAATTAAGTCAATCCTCTTGGAGACTCAAAAGACTATGAAGTGATCACTCTATATAAAATATAAATACAGTGTGGGTTCAAATGGCCATTTTTTGTGTGTCCCTCTCTCTCATCTTATGCTTCCCTTCCTTTTTTTATTTTTATTTTTTGGAGACGGAGTCTTGCTGTGTCGCCCAGGTTGGAGTGCAGTGGCGTGATCTTAGCTCACTGCAAGCTCTGCCTTCCAGGTTCACGCCATTCTTCTGCCTCAGCCCCCTGAGTAGCTGGGACTACAGGCGCCCGCCACCACGCCCGGCTAATTTTTTTTTTTTTTTTTTTGTATTTTTAGTAGAGGCAGTGTTTCACCGTGTTAGCCAGGATGGTCTTGATCTCCTGACCTCGTGATCCACCCACCTCGACCTCCCAAAGTGCTGGGATTACAGGCGTGAGCCACCACGCCCGGCCTCTTTTTTTTTTAGCTGCCAATCTTTTTGAAGGAATATTCTTACCTCTACTTTGTCACCTTCTACTGGCTCCTTAACTAAAATCTGCCATTTGGCTCTCTGGTTAACAGTCCCTTCCTGTAAAGTCTAAAATCTTAATTCTAAATCCACAGTTTAATTCACAAGCTAGTACTTGACTTTTTTTCTGTATTTGACATTTTTGACAACCCCTACTTTAAAGATTTATTCCCTTGACTTCTTACATTTTGCTCACTCCTGAACCACCCCCCACCTTTTGGCCTCTTCATTTATTCCTTAAATGTTATTCCTCAGACCTCCATTTTTTTTTTCTCTCTTAATCACAACACCACTTCTCACGCTTGGGTAATTTTAATTCAGCAGTTCCTAAATCCTTATCTTTAGCCAGACTCCTCAATCCATCTGCCTGTTGCACTTTTCTTGGTTGTCCCAGAGACACCTGTGTGTGTCTTAAAACATTCATTCTCTGCAAAACCTACTCTAATGCCTGTGTCCCTTACTTTGGTTAATTTTAGAACCATTATATTCTAAGTTTTCTAGGCTCATTCCTCTCCTCCACCTTCCCCTATCATTTAGTGTCTAAGTTTTACTGATTTTATCTCCACCTCTCTGATACATCACTCTTTCATCTTCATTGCTATTATTAATAAATACCTACAGTACTAACCTGCCTCCTATACCTAGCTGGTCTCCTCTCTGTTGCTCAATGTTACCACAGCAGGCTTTCTAGAAGCACTCTGACAGTGTTACTCCCTAATATCCTTCAGTGACTTCAGGAACTTTCAGGAGAAAGCCAAACTCCTCTGTTTGGTGTACAAGGTCTTCTGATGTGTTTCCTCCACCGAATGTTCTGGTGAAACAGACTTACACTTCTTCAGAAGCCACATTTGGCCAGGCCTCCCGCCTTGGTAAATGCTGTACTCTTTGCATCAAGTATGCTAGTCATCCTTCCCCACTTGGAAAATTCCTATGCATCTTGCAGGCCTGACATAAGCATTTCCTCTGTGAAACCTCCTTTGCTCCACTCAAGGAGAGTCATCTAACTTCCACTTTCGTGTCACCACTGTAATTACAACCTACCTCTATTGTATGTCACTTAAATCGTACTGTATTGTTTTATTTTTCAAAAGTCTTTACTAGAATGTGAGCTCCTTAAGGGCAGGAAAAGGAACCTTTTTATTTTTTGCATCTCCATAGCATAGTTTTTGGCATATGAATGTTTAATAAATGTTTGTTGAATAAATTGATTTTAAAGTGACATCTTTATTATATTAGAGGTCCTACCTATATTCCAAATACTTTCACTCCCTTCACTTTACAGCAAGGGTCAGTAGAGTCCCAAGGATTTGTAGACTTTAGGGGGTCAATAAAGCTGAAATTGTATTCAAGATTTGGTGTGGTTTTTGGTGGGTCATGAAAG